AATTTAAGACCAGCCTGACCAACATGGAAAAACCCGTCTCTACTAAAAATACAAAATTAGCTGGAAGTGGTGGCGCATGCCTGTGATCCCAGCTATTCAGGAGGCTGAGGCAGGAGAATCGCTTGAAGCCGGGAGGCGGAGGGTGCGGCAAGCCGAGATCGCGCCATTGCACTCCAGCCTGCGAATCAAGAGCGAAACTCCGTCTCAAAAAAAAAAAAAAGCTTCTTCCTTGACGGTTCCCTTTTCCCATGAAATTCAAATGCTTCATTTTATCCCTCATCCTCTTGGCCTTTGCAGTCTTGCTCCCAAGGCTCTTCCCTGCCCGCCAACTCTCTCACTTGGGAACATAGCTCCGTAAGCCTCTGCCCAACCCTTCTCCCCGGCGAGCCCAGCGCCCCAGAGCCCTGCGCAGGGGAATTCGAGTGCGGAGGGCGGCAGGCATCCGTGGGGACCTGGTTCAACTCCTTAGACCGGTTCTTCACCGTCAGCGACTCTCCCCTGACAGATTAGGGTAGGATTTAGAAATGAGAAATGGAAGCGCTGGCTGGGCGGTAGCCGCTGCCATGGCTTCCCGTGTGGTCCTCATCACATGCTATTGTATCTGTTAATTTATTAGGCGCAGGGCCGACTCTGAGGGATCTAGTGCCAGGACAAAGCCAGGCACTGGTGAATGAGCAAACACCTGTGTATGGCTGCTTCTTCCAGCCCTACCTGCTCCATACCCACCCCCAGCGCAGCATTCGAATCTTTGTGATCTCGGCGTCCACAGGGAATTTCGACGCAAGCTGGCGTCAGCCTCAAATTCCCGCTCTGGCAACAAGGCTGACCAAAGACCGATGCATGCCGGGATGAGGCTGGATTGACGATCTCTTGCGACGCTGAAATGCATTTCGGGAGATGTAGTCACACAGACGGGCGGTGGCTGCGCAGCGTAGCTCCGCCTCCTGCGTGAGAGGAAGCGGGGACGTGTGAGGTCACTTCCTGCGTGTTGGGTGGCTTCCTGCGGCGTTTCCACTCTCGCTCTCCTTTCGTTGCCTGATCGCCGCCATCATGGGTCGCATGCATGCTCCCGGGTGAGCTCGGGGCATCAAGCCGGATTGCTGGGCCACCTCACCTCGAGACTGCTTCTCTCCCCAGGAAGGGCCTGTCCCAGTCGGCTTTACCCTATCGACGCAGCGTCCCCACTGTAAGTAGCGCGCTGGGACCGGGGAGAATCCGTCATCCTAAGGCTGCTTTCTATTCCATAACAGTGGTTGAAGTTGACATCTGACGACGTGAAGGAGCAGATTTACAAACTGGCCAAGAAGGGCCTTACTCCTTCACAGATCGGTGAGTGTTTGTGTCTAACATAGCCTATTTCGTGTTGAAAGTTAAAACGTGATTCCCTTTTCAGGTGTAATCCTGAGAGATTCACATGGTGTTGCACAAGTACGTTTTGTGACAGGCAATAAAATTTTAAGAATTCTTAAGTCTAAGGGACTTGCTCCTGATCTTCCTGAAGATCTCTACCATTTAATTAAGAAAGCAGTTGCTGTTCGAAAGCATCTTGAGAGGAACAGAAAGGTAAGCTAATAAATAAAACCTGGTGCTAAGTATTTTCTTGAATTGCACCAAATTTTATTTTTAGGATAAGGATGCTAAATTCCGTCTGATTCTAATAGAGAGCCGGATTCACCGTTTGGCTCGATATTATAAGACCAAGCGAGTCCTCCCTCCCAATTGGAAATAGTAAGTATCAACTCTTTTGTCGTTGTTATCAAATTTTCTTTCTTTCCCCTTTTTTCTTTTTCAGTGAATCATCTACAGCCTCTGCCCTGGTCGCATAAATTTGTCTGTGTACTCAAGCAATAAAATGATTGTTTAACTAAAAGCATGTTTCATATTTATTTTCCTAGAAGAAAAA